ACATATATTTACCACATAATTCAATAATTGCCTTTCTAGGCATATACCCAAGAAAAATAAAAACATGTCTACAGAAAGCATGTACATCAATGTTAATCAACGCTATTCATAATGGCCAAAAGTGGAAGAAAAACAATGTCCGTACACTGATAAATGAATGAATAAATAAATTGTGTTTATAAGTAGCATCTGATACTATTTGGCAATAAAAATGTGAACGCTATTTATAATGGCCAAAAGTGGAAGAAAATCAATGTCCATCCACTGAAAAATGAATAAATAATTTCTGCTTATAAGTAGCATCTGATAAAAAGCAATAAAAATGAAATCCTTATATACACTATTCTATGGATGGTCCTTTAAAAACATTAAACTAAATAAAAGTAGCCAGCCACAAAAGACCACATATTATATAGTTTCATTTATTTTTAAAAAGATCCTGAATAGGCATATTTGTAGAGGCAGAAATTAGATTACTGGTTGCCCAGTACAGTGTGGGTGCAGAAATTCAGGTGGGGAGATGACAGTTAATATACAGGATTTTTTTTTTTTTTAGATAAAACTGATTGCTATGTTGGATGCACAAGTCTGTGAATTTACTAGGAAATATTTAATTTTAAATAATCATTCATGAATCATATGGTATGTGAATTATACTTCAACAAAGTTTTACAAAATATTCCTTGAACCAAGATATTCAAAAATTCTATTTGCATTGTATAATTACTTCATCTCTCATTCTGTGTCAAGGGGCCTGCAGGACTCTCTCACTTGCCACTGTTCTTGACACTATTATAAAATACATTATATAAAACACGATATTTGCAAGGTCATTAAACTTAGGTGGATGACACCAAATATAAACATAAAAGAAACATCAAACATCCTTGAGTAAATATGAAGTAATCGAACTTTGTCTCCTTGCCATCCATGTACTCAGGATGCTCATATAATGTATTTACTTTGAATTGAAGGAGTTATGTTTTAACTTGATTGATTTATCTCTGTATATAAGTATGAGAAAGAAACAGTGACTGGAAAAGAATTATCACATTGCACAAGGATGGCTCTGAAATGGACTACAGTTCTGCTGATACAACTCAGTTTTTACTTTAGCTCTGGGAGTTGTGGAAAGGTGCTGGTATGGGCCGCAGAATACAGCCTTTGGATGAATATGAAGACAATCCTGAAAGAACTTGTTCAGAGAGGTCATGAGGTGACTGTACTGGCATCTTCAGCTTCCATTCTTTTTGATCCCAACGACTCATCCACTCTTAAACTTGAAGTTTATCCTACATCTTTAACTAAAACTGAATTTGAGAATATCATCATGCAATTGGTTAAGAGATTGTCAGAAATTCAAAAAGATACATTTTGGTTACCTTTTTCACAAGAACAAGAAATCCTGTGGGCAATTAATGACATAATTAGAAACTTCTGTAAAGATGTAGTTTCAAATAAGAAACTTATGAAAAAACTACAAGAGTCAAGATTTGACATCGTTTTTGCAGATGCTTATTTACCCTGTGGTGAGCTGCTGGCTGAGCTATTTAACATACCCTTTGTGTACAGTCACAGCTTCAGTCCTGGCTACTCATTTGAAAGGCACAGTGGAGGATTTATTTTCCCTCCTTCCTACGTACCTGTTGTTATGTCAAAATTAAGTGATCAAATGACTTTCATGGAGAGGGTAAAAAATATGCTCTATGTGCTTTATTTTGACTTTTGGTTCCAAATATTTAATATGAAGAAGTGGGATCAGTTTTACAGTGAAGTTTTAGGTAAGATTTTTTTCAATTAGTAACATGAAGCTCATCCACTTCTTCTTTTCTTTATTCCTATCAGGAAGACCCACTACATTATCTGAGACAATGAGGAAAGCTGACATATGGCTTATGCGAAACTCCTGGAATTTTAAATTTCCTCATCCATTCTTACCAAATGTTGATTTTGTTGGAGGACTCCACTGCAAACCTGCCAAACCCCTACCTAAGGTAAACATACTTTCGTTGGTTTTATTTTGTTGAACATTTTTTCTTTTTCCCACCGGAAATGGAGGAGTTTGTACAGAGCTCTGGAGAAAATGGTGTTGTGGTGTTTTCTCTGGGGTCAATGGTCAGTAACATGACAGAAGAAAGGGCCAACGTAATTGCAACAGCCCTTGCCAAGATCCCACAAAAGGTAAGATAAAGTGCCTTACTGGTGTGGAAAACCGTGGAATAAGATATTCTCTTTACTGTAACAGGTTCTTTGGAGATTTGATGGGAATAAACCAGATGCCTTAGGTCTCAATACTCGACTGTACAAGTGGATACCCCAGAATGACCTTCTAGGTAACACTCTGGTGAACAATACTGGATATATTGAATAATTTTGCTAAAATTCATCCAATCCTAGGTCATCCAAAAACCAGAGCTTTTATAACTCATGGTGGAGCCAATGGCATCTATGAGGCAATCTACCATGGGATCCCTATGGTGGGCATTCCATTGTTTTTTGATCAACCTGATAATATTGCTCACATGAAGGCCAAGGGAGCAGCTGTTAGAGTGGACTTCAACACAATGTCGAGTACAGACCTGCTGAATGCACTGAAGACAGTAATTAATGATCCTTCGTGAGTAGAACAATATTTTTCACTAGATGGTATCAGTGTCGGTATCTTTATTTTTATCCTTCAGATATAAAGAGAATATTATGAAATTATCAAGAATTCAACATGATCAACCAGTGAAGCCCCTGGATCGAGCAGTCTTCTGGATTGAATTTGTCATGCGCCACAAAGGAGCCAAACATCTTCGAGTTGCAGCCCACAACCTCACCTGGTTCCAGTACCACTCTTTGGATGTGATTGGGTTCCTGCTGGCTTGTGTGGCAACCGTGCTATTTATCATCACAAAGTGTTGTCTGTTTTGTTTCTGGAAGTTTGCTAGAAAAGGAAAGAAGGGAAAAAGGGATTAGTTATATCTGAGATTTGAAGCTGGAAAACCTGATAGATAGGAATACTTCAGTTGATTCCAGCAATAAATATTGTGATGCAAGATTTCTTTCTTCCTGTGACAAAAAAAAATCCTTTCGAAGTCTACCTTGTCAAGTAAAAATTTGTTTTTCAGAGATTTACCACCCAGTTAATGGTTAGAAATATTCTGTGGCAATGAAGAAAACACTAGGGGAAATAAAAAATAATATAAAGCCATATGAGCTTGTATTGAAATTTGTTGCACTTATATTGAAATGTGATCATGGCTCACTTCAGCCTCAACTTACTAAGCTCAAGAGGTTCTCTCACCTCAGCCCCCCAAGTAGCTGGGACCATAGGTGCATGTCACCATGTCCAACTAATTTTTTATTTTTTGTAGTGATGAGATCTCATTGTGTTCTCCATGCTGATTTCAAACTCCTGGGCTCAAACAATCCTCCCATTTTAGCATCCCAAAGGGATGAGATTACAGGTATGTACCACCATAACTTTACAAAATGAGATTTTTATATAAGAATGATTCAAATGTTCAGGGATGAAAGAGTCACTAACATAAAAGAAGAATGGGATGAGGTGAGAAGGATGAATACAAAAATAATTAGATATTCTTGAAATCAGAAATGTGCTCCCTAATTATATGAAATGTTGTTTGATTACATAAAATAAAGTGGAAATGAATGATTGACTGAACAGCCCACAAGAAGAATCACTTAATGCTCTGAAAATTACCAGTAAACTGATTAAAATCTAAAATTGCTTTCTGTTAAAGCTTTACTGATTAGTTTTTCTTCCAAAGCTCTCTTGTTTCTAGTTGTTTTCTTGGTCTTAACTACCCATTATATGCTTTGTTAAAGTGTTTATGCCCTGATTCAATGTGATTATCTCAATTTTTATTTCATTCTGTCCTAACTCTTGCAACCTGCATGTCCTCTTTATTATTGATCAATCCAACTGCAAAGTTCACCTTACCTGACTAAGGATTATTCATTAAGTTTTACTTGTTTATCTGACATTTATTATTTTGTCTCTTTGCTAGTCACTCTGAGCCATGGTCATGATGACTTAGGATTCTGGATCTCTTATGAATAACAAATTTATCCTTAATAAAGTCTCTATACTAAAGAAGAATCTAATGAAAAATATCACTTGATAAAATG